AATGTCACCTTCAGTTCAGAAACGATATGTTTTCTAATTAAAAGACAACTTTACAAGAGAAGCGTGCCTAACAAAATGTGTAGATGACTTTTTATTCATTGATTCAAAAGACATACATTCAGCCCCCGCTATTTACTGGATATTAAGCTCTGGGGCTACATGGAAGGACCACGCAGACACTCTTCATGCCTTCAACGGCTTACAGTTAAGTTTTTCAAACATTTGAAACATAACGAAGCTTTTGGTTACTTAAAAGAATTCTATGGTATTAGGGAGCAACACCTGTTTTGTAAACCTATATCTTCATACAGGGAATATGCTTAATCTTGCTACAGTATACATGAATGCGGGAATGTATCTTCCTCTGGGCTGCCTTTCGTTACCACTTGGCTGGGTGGAACACCTGTTCACTCCACTTTCCACTTGGGCTACAAACCTGAAACGAAATCTTTGCAACCAGTACAGCCTGCGCGGGGCGCGGCCCAGTCCATCCCCCTTCGGATGCGCAGAAGCAGAGGTCACCACGCCGGACCCCTCGATTCCCTCGCGGGCGATTCCTGGCTCCTTCACCACCCCAGCACTCCAAGACCCCCGCCCTTTGGCCTGAGGCTCCCACTGCCCTAGCCAGTTCCCGGGCTCACTTCCAGCTTTTCCAGAAAGCTTGGCCACGCCCCTCGGCCCAGACTCTCAGGCCACTCGGCCGCAATTAACCCGCGTCTCTGCGCCTTTTTAGGCCCCTCCCCCTCGGTCGTGCCCTTGTCATCTCTTAGGCCCCGTCTCACCCTTTCGGATGCCTCCCCTAGAACCCTACCACTTTCCACCCCTTTCCGTCTGTTATTTCTCCCAAACTTGCGCCCGCACAGGCCCCTCTGGAACACTCCTGCCCCGTAGTGCCCCTCGTCCCCGCTCCGTAGAGAAAGAGCGTGCGTGCCGCGCATTTCTGGCCTGGGGAGCGGGTGGAGTAAACCTGCGGGAACCATTTTACGACAACGTGCGGCTGTGCGGTGTGGCTGACGGCAACGCCGCTGCTCTTGGAGAGGTCACTCCGGAGACGGCGTTGGTTTTGGGGTGTGGGGGGTTGGTGGCACTATGTGGCGCGTCTGTGCGCGACGGGCTCAGAATGTAGCCCCATGGGCGGGACTCGAGGCTCGGTGGACGGCCTTGCAGGAGGTACCCGGAACTCCACGAGTGACCTCGCGATCTGGCCCGGCTCCCGCTCGTCGCAACAGCGTGACTACAGGGTATGGCGGGGTCCGGGCACTGTGCGGCTGGACCCCCAGTTCTGGGGCCACGCCGCGGAACCGCTTACTGCTGCAGCTTTTGGGGTCGCCCGGCCGCCGCTATTACAGTCTTCCCCCGCATCAGAAGGTGAGCCCTAGACCCCCCTTCTCGGGACCCCGAAATTTTAATGTTTCTTCTTTTCCTTTTCCAGGTTCCATTGCCTTCTCTTTCCCCCACAATGCAGGCAGGCACCATAGCCCGTTGGGAAAAAAAAGAGGGGGACAAAATCAATGAAGGTGACCTAATTGCAGAGGTAAGTTTTTTTTTTTTTTTTTAATTAATTTACAAACCTGAGCTACTGCTTTTTGTGTTAAAAGGTTGAAACTGATAAAGCCACTGTTGGATTTGAGAGCCTGGAGGAGTGTTATATGGCAAAGATACTTGTTGCTGAAGGTACCAGGGATGTTCCCATCGGAGCGATCATCTGTATCACAGTTGGCAAGTGAGTAGTGCGCTCATAATTTGTGGAACTTCCATTATATTTATGCATTCTTTCTCTTCCTTAGGCCTGAGGATATTGAGGCCTTTAAAAATTATACACTGGATTCCTCAGCAGCACCTACCCCACAAGCGGCCCCAGCACCAACCCCTGCTGCCACTGCTTCGCCACCTACACCTTCTGCTCAGGCTCCTGGTAGCTCATATCCCCCTCACATGCAGGTGAGGCTCAGCCTCTGAGTTTTTGCTCTAGGTATTAAGCAATAATATGTGTTTGTTTCTGCAGGTACTTCTTCCTGCCCTCTCTCCCACCATGACCATGGGCACAGTTCAGAGATGGGAAAAAAAAGTGGGTGAGAAGCTAAGTGAAGGAGACTTACTGGCAGAGATAGAAACTGACAAAGCCACTATAGGTGAGATTTCTTCAGCTCTTAATGGTTGAGGCAAGTCCCATAATGTTTTTTCTTTCTATTTAAGGTTTTGAAGTACAGGAAGAAGGTTATCTGGCAAAAATCCTGGTCCCTGAAGGCACAAGAGATGTCCCTCTAGGAACCCCACTCTGTATCATTGTAGAAAAAGAGGCAGATATATCAGCATTTGCTGACTATAGGCCAACCGAAGTAACAGATTTAAAACCACAAGTGCCACCACCTACCCCACCCCCGGTAGGTATGCTTCTAGAATTCAGGAAACACTTAATTAAAACAATTTGTAATTTTTTTTCAAAAGGTGGCCGCTGTTCCTCCAACTCCCCAGCCTTTAGCTCCTACACCTTCAGCACCCTGCCCAGCTACTCCTGCTGGACCAAAGGGAAGGGTGTTTGTTAGCCCTCTTGCAAAGAAGTTGGCAGTAGAGAAAGGGATTGATCTTACACAAGTAAAAGGTAAATCTGTTTCTATAGAATGGACTTTATAACATCATGTATGTGATATTTATGTCTCTTACAGGGACAGGACCAGATGGTAGAATCACCAAGAAGGATATCGACTCTTTTGTGCCTAGTAAAGTTGCTCCTGTGAGTTATGTGTAGCTCTTACTTTTTTTGCAAGTTACTAAGAGCTTTTTCTTTCCTCCCATAGGCTCCGGCAGCTGTTGTGCCTCCCACAGGTCCTGGAATGGCACCAGTTCCTACAGGTGTCTTCACAGATATCCCAATCAGCAACATTCGTCGGGTAAGAGAATTACCATCATCTGGAATCAGCTGATAATTGATTTTTTAAATCTCTTTGGTTTCAGGTTATTGCACAGCGATTAATGCAATCAAAGCAAACCATACCTCATTATTACCTTTCTATCGATGTAAATATGGGAGAAGTTTTGTTGGTACGGAAAGAACTTAATAAGGTAAAAGTTCTGAAAATTCCAACTTTCTAAGTTAAAATTAAAATTAAAAAAGAAGAAACTACAGTTCTTCTTGTCTTTCCAGATATTAGAAGGGAGAAGCAAAATTTCTGTCAATGACTTCATCATAAAAGCTTCAGCTTTGGCATGTTTAAAAGTTCCCGAAGCAAATTCTTCTTGGATGGACACAGTTATAAGACAGTAAGTATAACTGGGGAAGATATATATCCATCTTTTTATTATATTTATTTTTCTTTTTAAACAGAAATCATGTTGTTGATGTCAGTGTTGCGGTCAGTACTCCTGCAGGACTCATCACACCTATTGTGTTTAATGCACATATAAAAGGAGTGGAAACCATTGCTAATGATGTTGTTTCTTTAGCAACCAAAGCAAGAGAGGGTAAACTACAGCCACATGAATTCCAGGTAGGGTATTAATTATTGCTTTCTAATTATGTCTATAATTTATTTTTAATTTTTTTTCCTCTAGGGTGGCACTTTTACGATCTCCAATTTAGGAATGTTTGGAATTAAGAATTTCTCTGCTATTATTAACCCACCTCAAGCATGTATTTTGGCAATTGGTGCTTCAGAGGATAAACTGGTCCCTGCAGATAATGAAAAAGGGTAAGTGCCAAAATGGAGGGGAAGTCGTAAGCAGAATATCTAAAATGTCTTTATCTTTTTCTAGGTTTGATGTGGCTAGCATGATGTCTGTTACACTCAGTTGTGATCACCGGGTGGTGGATGGAGCAGTTGGAGCCCAGTGGCTTGCTGAGTTTAGAAAGTACCTTGAAAAACCTATCACTATGTTGTTGTAACTAACTCAAGAATTTCTAAACTCTCCCAGGTCACACTGATTCATTCTTAACAAGATATTTATATGTTATTAAACAGGTGGTTCTTTTTATTTTAACCAGTTATTTTTATTATTGAGTCTGTCCAGATAAGTTATTTATAATGGGCATTACTGAATTTTTAAAATGCCGATTACACCCAAATATTGTGCACATTTAATAATCAGACACCAGATTTTTAGCTCTGTACTCCTAATTAAGGGACATGTATGTGGCCTTGCCTAGCCCTTTGGTGATAAGTACTTCCTCTAGGAAATGTACGATAGGTAGAATTGTGGTTCCCTAAAGACAAGTACATAAAGGTGACCCTGATGAAACCTTGAAGTTCTGAAATTTAACTGCCTAAAATGTTCTCCTTAGATGTGAGAGAAAGAGAAATCAGAAAAATTAATTCTCTTGGGGGAAGGGCTTGAATTGAAGCTTTACTTTAGAATTTAGCCCTGGTTTGAAATTTTCCATTACATGATCTTGGTTTATCATCGATGGGAAGGGTAGAAAACTTCAAGGAAAATAAGTGAAATTTTAAAAGTCAGCATTTTCTTAGACCTCTTCAGCTGATTGTTTATTTTTCTATGAATTCCTACACATGGTTATTCCCCCCTACTTGAGATAATCTAAATATAAACCAGCTACTTGATGTAACTGAGAATTTGTGTGGATATTTATTTAAACAAATGTGTAATTTTGAGTACAGAATTCAACAGTTACCTCCAAAAAAGAAACATTGTTAATATAATTTAACAGAAGTTGTGAAACTAAAATTTTCTAAGATTAACTGGTAGTTCATTGTAAATGAACATAATGAACAGAATTTATGACTCCACTGTGGAAAATGCTATCAAATAACTAAGGAATATATATGGAATAAGTGTACATATGTAAAATATTGTTACTAGAGTTAGATATGTGCCAAAGTCCATTTATCCCAAATCCTGTCTGAAAAGGAGGGGTACATTGGTAAACATTTTGGAGTGCTTAAAAATGCCAAAAACAAAATGGTAATTTCTACTTTGATAAAGTAAAAAAGTTAAATGTGTGTAAAAAAGTGTTCTGTGTCCTTCTACTCCAGCATCGTCTCATGTAAAATAAGAAAGCCCTAAAATACTATTGGAGAGAAAAAATTAACTAGGTTGCTACTTTATTTGCCTAAATACTTTTTTCTATTTTGTTAGATTTTGCCTTTCTTTTGGAAGGAAGGAGGCGATATTCTGGATTATAAAAATGAATTGGGAACATTATCACAATTCCAGACTTTCTATTAATATTTATGTGTTTTAATAAACGTTTGAAATTATTTATGACTACTTAAAATGAATCTGACCAGTGCTTCCTGGTATATGTAATATGTGGAGTTAGCCCCTGAAATTTGCTTTAAGTGTTTCAGTGTTGAATCTGTTTCTAAATATTCATTATTACATGGTACACAAGTGACACTCCATATATTCCACACAGACTTTTACCTTGCTGTATTATTATGAAAACAATACATTAATTTGATTTTTCAGTAATTAGTAATTTTAGGTTGAAGATTATCCAAAAGAAACAAGCTTATCACAAGGGACCATCATCAATATGATCCAAATCTGGTTCAAACATTCAAAACTTCAAAGATAATTCATCTTTCGCTAATGCTTGTGGTTCTGTTGTTCCCTTGAAAAAAAATAAAAACAGTTGCCTTCTAATAAACATTGTTGAGTTAAAAATTAATCTGAGCTATAATCTAAATCGATTCAGTCTCTTACCAGAACTGAAAGAAAAAAGTTAGAAATAGTGTTTTTGGTTCATATGATTATTTAAAAATTAAAGTATAAATCTTCAATATGTCTGGTTTAATTTTTGGTCTGTTGGTAATTATTTTCACATTT